GCCCTCAAAACACAGTGATGTTCAGAACAGAACACAAGGTAAGCCCTTTCCAATTTGTGGGAACAGGAGGGGAGAGGAAACAAATGTGAAGTTGTGGACTCTACCCAGGCAGGTGGATGAAAATGCTGTGGATAAAAGGAAGGTTATGATTCCTTCTAGCGGATGGACCAGATTCCTCTGGCTAACGTATGGCCCCATAGGTCACTGGGTCATACAGAGAGAAGATTCAGTTCAGCCTAAATCAAAACTTCCACCTTGTGTTCACTTCAAAGATGGCCCAACCCCCGCCCTACACTCAGCTCATGCCTAACCTATGTGTGGCTCAGGGACCAGCTTGGGGAAGGAAAGGAGGTTTGTTCTGCTCCCCGCCTCACCCCGCCTCCTCCTGCTCATGCTCAGCTGCTTCTGGACCTTCCAGGGCCCATGCAGGGTGAGGGAAAGGGTAGAGGTCTTTTCACCGAGCTGCTGCTGGTTGCAGTTCTTTCTGGTGCACATTGGCTAATGCCAGTTGGTGTGTTTTGTCAGGCTTCTGAAAGCTGCCTTTTCCACGGGCCATCTTCTTGGGCTTCTCAGAGATCTTCTCAGGCCTTGGTATTGTTCCTTAGAATGAGCAATATGCTCCCAATGCACTCCCAGCTCCTCTTGGGACCCTTCTCCAGCCCCACCCAGCATTGCTCCTACAACCTGTCCTACAGCTGGCAGCCCCTGACCCAACCAAGATGGCCTTCTTGGCTGGGCGTGGTGGTTCATGCCTGTAATCCCAGCACTTTGGGAGGCTGAGGCGGGCGGATTACCTGAGGTCAGGAATTTGAGACCAGCCTGGCTGGCATGGCAAAACCCTGTCTCTACTAAAAATACAAAAATTAGCCCTATATGGTGGTGCATGCCTGTAATCCCAGCTACTTGGGAGGCTGAGGCAGGAGAATCGCTTGAACCTGGGAGGCGGAGTTTGCAGTGAGCCAAGATCGCACCACTGCACTTCAACCTGGGCAACAGAAAGAGACTCTATCTCAAAAAAAAAAAAAAAAAAAAAAGATGGCCTTCTTAGATGGGCGCCCATAAAGAGACCTCAAGCCGGACTGCCTTCCTCAGCACCTCCTTAGCCTGCAAGAACACCATATATCATTGTGTCACCAAATGGTAGATAGAAAAAGAGCTTGCCTGGCCACTGCCCCTGCCTTGCCCCAGCTAACCTCCCACTAGGGAGAAGGTTTCAGTCTCTCTTCTCACAGGCACCCCAGCTTGCTCACCTTCTCCTGCATGGCTGGTTCGGGGTTGGGCGTAGATGCTGGACCAGTTTCCTGTAAACCCAGCATGGAAGTGTTCAGCACCTGTCTTCCAAACACATGGATATTCCTCACTCACGATTCTCAGCTTTGAAGTGCTAGACAAAAGCTCTATTTAGCTTCCTACTGTGTGCCCATTCATGGCATCCTCTTGGGGAATACTAGCAAGTCTTTCTGGGCACAATGTGTCTCTCAGGCTGAAACTGCCAAGGGGTGCGGAAAACCAGATAGAAGTGGGGAAAGGGCCATTTCCCAGCTAAAGGCAGTTTCCTCCTCTAAGATATGGACACTTGCTCCCTTTAAGACGGAATGATTGTCATTCCCAGGAAGAGACCTGAATGGCCAAGACTGGCTAATTTTTGTATTTTTGGTAGAGATGGGGTTTTGCCAAGTTGGCCAGGCTGGTCTCAAACTCCTGAACTCGTGATCCGCCCACCTCGGCCTCCCAAAGTATTGGGATTACAGGCATGAGCCACCATGCCTGGTCCCTGGAGACTTTTTCTTTCCTTTTTGGGGGGATTATGGTTGGTTGGGGAGAAAGATTTTTTTTTTTTTCTGTGTGTATTTAAAAGTGTCCTGTGGTTTGCTCTGATGAATGGGTAAGTGTCCTTTAGCAGTCACTGATGGGAGGTTGGCTGCTGAGGCCTCTGGGACTCTGAAGGAGAAGATATGCAGCTTCACTGGACCCTGGTTGTGTATCTCCTTGATTTTGCTCCTCAAAGGTTACGGCAATGGTGACTATCAGTCCTAAACATTTAGTCCAGGTGTGTGAAAGCGAAACTGTGCCCCAAACAGTTAAAGACACCAATGACTAACAGAAATTCTTGAGTTTGCAGGATGGTAGGTAAGCAAAGAAACAACTTGCTGAGATGCTGAAAGTCCCTCCACTTGTAAGACAACAAAGCTGGCTAAAATAGGTTGGAACCAATGTGGCCAACTAGAGTCTGTGCAGTACCTGCTTGCTGACATCACAGCCTGAATTTCCACTGCGTGTTTCATACTCACTCCCCCCGTACCTGCCCATGTGATCTATGAGGTGTCATGAAGAGAACTGCGCATGCTGGAGGACTTTCCAGGCCTCCTCTTTCCTTCCACTAATCACCTGCTAATCTCAGAATCCCGACACCTTTTCTAATAAAAACACTGCCTTAGCACCAGCCCAGGGAGACAGATTCAAGCTGGACTCCTGTCTCCGTGTCGGCCGGCCTATAATTACAAGCTTTTCTTTTCTCAAAAACCCGGTGTCATCATATTGGCTTCTAGCACATTGAACAGCAAGCCCCTTTCTGCCTAGAAACAATCTGACCCTCATATTTACTAGTTTTCTCAACCTGTAACCAAGGGAAACAAAAATGACCTCCTAAATTTTTAACAAAGGCAATCAACATTTGTAGCTGGTATGAATATTTGTTCTGTAAACTCATATCTGCAGGCAACAGAATGTTTCTTTAGCCTATGAGCCTCCATCTTGCTGAGCTGATTGGAAATTCATCTCAGCTGTTATTGGGGCTCTTCTCAACCCAGAGAGTTCTGGGATCTTTTTTTTTTTTTTTGAAAAGGAGTCTCAGTTTGTCACCCAGGCTGGAGTGCAGTGGTGCAATTCTCTGCTCACCGCAACTTCTGCCTCCTGGGTTCAAGCGATTCTCTTGCCTCAGCTTCCCGAGTAACTGGGATTACAGGTGTGCGCCACTGCGCCAGGCTAATTTTTGTATTTTTAGTAGAGACAGGGTTTTGCCATGTTGGCCAGGCTGGTCTTGAACTCCTGACCTCAGGTGATCCGTCTGCCTCAGCCTCCCAAAGTGCTGGGATTACAGGCGTGAGCCACCATGCCCAGCCGAGTTCTGGGATCTTATGTAACCAAAACAAACCAAAACAAAGGGGTGCTCCCACCCTGCTCTTCAGTCTCACTGATGGCTTCTGGGTGCTCACTGTGCTGTCTGCTTGGTCCCTTTGACCCCCAGAGTGCTGCTGCTCAAGAGTGGGGAACTCTAGGGGGGATGAGGGGCCTAGGACCAACCACTGAGGTGACCTGCAGACACCCCGAGGGAGGTCTGGTGAAAGAGGAAGGATCTGATGCCCCAGATACCAATAAGATTGCAGTGCCCTGCCCCCAAACAAGTGAAGATTGAGCCATAGGAAACTGCAAAAGAGCTGTAAGTAGGTTTCCCTGTGATCAATACTTCATTTTTTTTCAAATATATGAAATTCTTTTAATTTTTTTTTGTGTCTTAAGTGTCTGTGTTAGTCCATTTTCTGTTGCTTATAACAGACTGCTTGAAACTGAGTTATTTATAAAGAAAAGAAATTTATTTCTTACAGTTCTGGAGGCTGGGAAGTCCAAGGTTTAGGGAATACATCTGGTAAGGGCCTTCTTGCTGTTGGGAACTCTGCAGTCTCCCAAGGGGGCACAGGTGAGGGAACCGAGCAAGCTAGCTTGTCTTTCTTCCTCTTGTTATAAAGTCACCAGTCCCATTCTCATAACTCATTAACCCATTAATCTACTAATCCATGATTGGTGATTCATGGATTAACAGATTACACTCATGACCCAATTACATCTTAAAGGCCCCATCACGCTACCACACTGGAGATGAAGTTTCAACATGAGTTTTGGAGAGGACAAATATTAAGCCATAGCAATGCTCTAATTTTGTTGAGGTCCTAAGTACATGCTGTACTGGTACAAGGATGGTCTGCCTTGTACTAGGCCCTGTGCTGGTTTTCCTGTCCTGCCACTTTGGCCTCCCTTCCCCCAAGCATGAAGCTTGAAGCCCTGTTCCTGCAATCTGGCAGAGGAGGCTTCTAGCTTATGGGGGAGATGGGTCAGACCCCGGCAGCTCTGACCAAGGCTGGTTGGCAGGGGAGTGTCACGGAGAGACAGAGCAGAAGTGAGTGGGGTAGGGCCAAGCCATTTCCAGCTGTGGGCTCAGGAAGGCTTGAAGGATAGTTGATAAATGAGTGATATCTGGAAGGACAGGAGAATTTCCGAGAGTGGAGGTGGAGCCCTCGTGTGGAGGAAACAGCCTGCACAAAGACAGGGGCAGGGGGGTTCGTGTGGCAGTTTTCCTGACCTGCCTTGCCCCTGGAGGCTACAGCCAGTTGTGTCCCTGGAGTAGAATGCTGACCCTCACCATTCCCAGCTCACCCCAAGGACCTCCCCACCCCATTGTGACACTACTTCCTGGACACCAGTGGAGCTCAAAGGTTCTGCTTCCAAGGGTCTGGCTGGGCCTGGATTGTGGTCAGGTGGGCCCTGGCTTTGGCTTGCGGTCCTGCCTACAGGGAGGCAGGGCCGGGAGGGTGTGGAGAGTAGAAATTATGATGACCCCTGGCAATTTTGCGGCCGCGTTCTCAGCACAGGTGTGGACAGGAGCCTGCCTGGGCCTGTTTGGCAGAGACTGAGCTGCACCCTTTCTTTGGACAGATGGCAGGAGAGGAGAACTTCAAGGAAGAGCTCAGATCCCAGGATGCTTCCAGGAACTTGAACCAGCATGAGGTAGCAGGACATCCACATTCCTGGTCTCTGGAGATGCTGTTACGCAGATTGAGGGCTGTCCACACCAAGCAGGATGACAAGTTTGCCAACCTCCTGGATGCGGTGGGGGAGTTTGGCACATTCCAGCAGAGGCTAGTAGCCCTCACCTTTATCCCCAGCATCATGTCGGCCTTCTTCATGTTTGCTGACCACTTCGTGTTCACAGCCCAGAAGCCCTATTGCAATACCAGCTGGATCCTGGCAGTGGGCCCCCACCTGTCCAAAGCTGAGCAGCTGAATCTGACCATACCCCAAGCACCCAATGGCAGTTTCCTGACATGCTTCATGTACCTTCCTGTGCCTTGGAATCTGGATTCTATCATCCAGTTTGGCCTCAATGACACAGACACATGCCAAGATGGGTGGATCTATCCTGACGCTAAGAAGCGATCGCTGATCAATGAGGTATGTCTTGTCATGGGTTGTCTGTAACTACCACCCGTGGCCAATCTCTGTGTCTGACCCACAGTTTGACTTGGTATGTGGCATGGAGACGAAGAAGGACACTGCACAGATCATGTTCATGGCAGGGCTCCCGATAGGCTCTCTCATCTTCAGGCTCATAACTGACAAGTGAGTCCCCGGGAGTTTCTGCTGGTCCCCGACACTTGGTGCAGCCTCCCTTTGACACCTGTAGGATGGGCCGCTACCCTGCCATCCTGCTGTCACTGCTGGGGCTGATCATCTTCGGCTTTGGGACAGCCTTCATGAACAGCTTTCACCTGTATTTGTTCTTTCGCTTTGGCATCTCGCAGTCAGTGGTGGGCTACGCCATCAGCAGCATTTCTTTGGGTGAGACTGGGCCTCAATGGGGCAGGGCAGGGACCATGGTTTTGTCCTCTTGGCCTCTGCACAGCCACTGAGTGGTTAGTGGGTGAGCACCGGGCCCATGCCATTATCCTGGGACACTGCTTTTTCGCTGTTGGGGCCGTGTTGCTGACAGGGATCGCCTACAGTCTTCCCCACTGGCAGCTGCTGTTTCTGGTGGGTGGGATACTTGTGATCCCCTTCATCTCCTATATCTGGTGAGCAAGCGAGTACCGGGCATGTACAGGGCACGGTGAGATAAGAGAGGGGCTGGCCACGCAGGATTCTCCCGGAGTCCCCGCGGTGGCTGATGATGAAAGGGAAGGTGAAGGAGGCCAAGCAGGTGCTGTGCTACGCCGCAAGTGTGAACAAGAAGACCATTCCTTCAAATCTGCTGGACGAGGTAAAGGGCTTCTGGCCAGGAGTGGGGCCGGACCTGCCTCTGACTGGTCCTGCTTGTTCTGTAGCTGCAGCTGCCCAGAAAGAAGGTGACTCGGGCCTCTGTCCTGGACTTCTGTAAGAATAGGCAGCTCTGCAAGGTGACCTTGGTGATGAGCTGTGTGTGGTGAGTATCCAGGGCTCGCTGGCAGGGACTGCTGCACGCGCACTTGCCTCCTGGCTTCATCCAGGTTTACCGTCAGTTACACCTATTTTACGTTGAGCCTGAGAATGAGAGAGCTGGGCGTGAGCGTCCACTTCAGACACGTGGTCCCCAGCATCATGGAGGTGCCTGCCCGGCTGTGCTGCATCTTTCTCCTCCAGCAGATTGGGAGGAAGTGGAGCCTGGCTGTGACTCTCCTCCAAGCCATCATCTGGTGCTTGCTTCTCCTTTTCCTCCCTGAAGGTACAGCTCATCCTTCCCCTGTGGCCTGCCCAGCTGATGAGTGGAACTCCTTCACCCACCCCAGGGGAGGATGGCCTCAGACTCAAGTGGCCACGTTGTCCGGCCACAGAGCTGAAATCCATGACGATCTTGGTGCTCATGCTCAGAGAGTTCAGCCTGGCCGCCACTGTCACTGTGTTCTTCCTCTACACCGCTGAGCTCCTCCCCACTGTGCTCAGGTATGGGGTCTGGTGGGCGAGGGGGCCATGGGCCCCTCACAGGAGCTCTCACCTCCACTTTCAGGGCGACAGGTCTGGGGCTGGTGTCTCTGGCCTCGGTGGCTGGAGCCATCTTGTCCCTGACAATCATCAGCCAGACCCCCTCCCTCCTGCCCATCTTTCTCTGCTGCGTCTTAGCCATCGTGGCCTTTTCCCTCTCCTCCCTGCTGCCGGAAACGCGAGATCAGCCCCTCTCCGAGAGCCTGAACCACTCCTCACAGATAAGGTAGGTGTGGGAGCCTCCTGGGCTGTGCCAGCGCCCTGGACTCATCCTCTGATGGCTCTTTCAGGAATAAGGTCAAGGACATGAAGACTAAGGAAACATCATCTGATGATGTCTGAGGAAGCGGCCAAGAATGTCATTCTCAATGCCCAGATCCTGAGATTGGACCCATACCCTGTCTCCAACCCTGCCTTGAAGCAATTCAATAAAGAGGAAGCAAACAGCCAGGCTCCCTGAGGGCCAGGCCCCCAGACCATCTTGGGTTGGAATTGAGTGGCCAAGTATGGGGTCATGGATTCCAGGCCACAAATTCCAGGCCTAGTTCAGTCTGGGGGCAGGGTCAGTCCTTCTCCCAGGCCAGCCCTTGACATTAAAAAAAATGCCCCCTCCTTCTGCAGGAGCTCTGCTGTGATTCATTCCAATAAAGGTACAATGTTGGTCTTGAGATGGCTGGGTCAAAGTTGCCCATGTGTGGAG